TGTGGCCCAGGCTGGAGTGCAGTGGCACGATCTCAGTTCACTGCAGCCTTCGCCTCCCGGGTTCAAGCTATTCTCATGCCTCACCCTCCCCAGTAGTTGGGACCACAGGCATGCGCCACCATACTCAGCTAATTTTTGTGTTTTTAGTAGAGATGGGGTTTTCCCATGTTGTCCAGGCTGGTCTCTAACTCCTGGGCTCAAGCAATCCACTTGCCTCAGCCTCCCAAAGTGCTGGGATTACAGGCATGAGCCACCACGCCCAGCCAAATGTATTTTGAAGATGGATAGATAATAGGAAAACGTTGGAGCCATCCATTTGTCTCTGCATCCTTTACTGTTTTATGTCATAGAATTTGAGGAAGCCAGGAAGTGGGTGTCGAAGAAGTTACACTTTGAAAAGGACGTGGACGTCAACCTGTTTGAGAGCACGATCCGCATCCTGGGGGGGCTCCTGAGTGCCTACCACCTGTCTGGGGACAGCCTCTTCCTGAGGAAAGCTGTAAGTGTCTTGGGGTGTCCTGCAGGGAGATGGTGGACTCGCATTCAAGCAGTTACCCCTTTAGTGGACTTGTGGGGACGTGACTGTCTTCCTGTTTCCTCTTCAAATGCACTGGAGTCTGTTTCTGAGCTCATATTCGTGAGCTGATGAAGCCACTTTGATCACCACTGGCCTTGTAGAGACATTCACTCAGTGCAGAGTGATGCCCGTTTCCTTGCTGCTGTGTTGACCCCAGAGAGCCTTCAGTGTCTCCACTGAACTGCATGAAAGGGTGTAGACGAGGCCTCTGGGTGACCTGAACGTTGGTTCTCTACTCTGCTCATATACCAGGAGGATTTTGGAAATCGGCTAATGCCTGCCTTCAGAACACCATCCAAGATTCCTTACTCGGATGTGAACATCGGTACTGGAGTTGCCCACCCGCCACGGTGGACCTCCGACAGCACTGTGGCCGAGGTGACCAGCATTCAGCTGGAGTTCCGGGAGCTCTCCCGTCTCACAGGGGATAAGAAGTTTCAGGTAAGGGGGCAGGCTTTCTGGCTGGATGCGCCTCCCCTGGAGCTACCTTTTGCTCATCACAGCAGGTACTGTGTGTGTGTGTGTATGTGCATGTGTGTTTTCAGGTTTTTTACTGTGATAAAACACACAAAACGCACCACCTTAACCATTTCCAGGCGTGGTCGGTGGTGTTACATTCACGCTGTTGCAGGCGTGCAGGTCGGTGGTGTTACACACATTCACACTGTTGCAGGCGTGCAGGTCGGTGGTGTTACACACATTTGGGCTGTTGCAGGCGTACAGGTCAGTGGTGTTACACACATGCTGTTGCAGGAGTACAGGTCGGTGGTGTTACACACATTCATGCTGTTGCAGGCGTGCAGGTTGGTGCTGTTACACACATGCTGTTGCAGGAGTACAGGTCGGTGGTGTTACATGCTGTTGCAGGCGTGCAGGTCGGTGGTGTTACATTCACGCTGTTGCAGGCGTGCAGGTCGGTGCTGTTACACACATTCCTGCTGTTGCAGGAGTACAGGTCGGTGGTGTTACACGTGCTGTTGCAGGTGTGCAGGTCGGTGGTGGTACACACATTCATGCTGTTGCAGGAGTATAGGTCGGTGGTGTTACACACATTCACTGTTGCAGGCGTGCAGGTCGGTGGTGTTACACATTCACGCTGTTGCAGGCGTGCAGGTCGGTGGTGTTACATTCACGCTGTTGCAGACGTGCAGGTCAGTGCTGTTACACACGCTGTTGCAGGCGTGCAGGTTGGTGGTGTTACATTCACACTGTTGCAGGCGTGCAGGTCGGTGGTGTTACACACATTCATTCTGTTGCAGGCGTGCAGGTCAGTGTTACACACATTCACGCTGTTGCAGGCGTGCAGGTCGGTGGTGTTACACACATTCACGCTGTTGCAGATGTGCAGGTCGGTGCTGTTACATTCACGCTGTTGCAAGCGTGCAGGTCGGTGGTGTTACATTCACGCTGTTGCTGGCGTGCAGGTCGGTGGTGTTACACACATTCACACTGTTGCAGACATGCAGGTCGGTGCTGTTACACACATTCATGCTGTTGCAGGCGTGCAGGTCGGTGGTGTTACATTCACACTTGCAGGCGTGCAGGTCGGTGGTGTTACACACATTCATGCTGTTGCAGGCGTGCAGGTCGGTGGTGTTACACACATTCACACTGTTGCAGGCGTGCAGGTCGGTGGTGTTACATTCATGCTGTTGCAGGCGTGCAGGTCAGTGGTGTTACACACATTCACGCTGTTGCAGGCATGCAGGTCGGTGGTGTTACACACATTCACGCTTTTGCAGGCGTGCAGGTCGGTGGTCTTACATTCATACTGTTGCAGGCGTGCAGGTCGGTGGTGTTACATTCACACTGTTGCAGGCGTGCAGGTTGGTGTTACACACATTCACACTTGCAGGCGTGCAGGTCGGTGGTGTTACACACATGCTGTTGCAGGCGTGCAGGTCGGTGGTGTTACATTCACACTGTTGCAGGCGTGCAGGTCGGTGGTACACACATTCACACTGTTGCAGGCGTGCAGGTCGGTGGTGTTACACACATTCATGGTGTTGCAGGCGTGCAGGTCGGTGTTACACACATGCTGTTGCAGGCGTGCAGGTCGGTGGTACATTCATGCTGTTGCAGGCGTGCAGGTCGGTGGTGTTACACATTTTCACGCTGTTGCAGACGTGCAGGTCAGTGGTGTTACATTCATGCTGTTGCAGGCGTGCAGGTCGGTGGTGTTACATTCACGCTGGTGCAGGCATGCAGGTCGGTGGTGTTACACACAACGCTGTTGCAGGCGTGCAGGTCAGTGGTACACACATTCACGCTATTGCAGGCGTGCAGGCCGGTGGTGTTACATTCACGCTGTTGCAGGCGTGCAGGTTGGTGTTACACACATTCACACTTGCAGGCGTGCGGGTCGGTGGTGTTACACACATTCATGCTGTTGCAGGCGTGCAGGTCGGTGTTACACACATTCACACTTGCAGGCGTGTTACACACATTCACACTTGCAGGCGTGCAGGTCGGTGGTGTTACACACATTCACACTGTTGCAGGCGTGCAGGTCCGTGGTGTTACACACATGCTGTTGCAGGCGTGCAGGTCGGTGGTGTTACATTCACACTGTTGCAGGTGTGCAGGTTGGTGTTACACACATTCACACTGTTGCAGGCTTGCAGGTCGGTGGTGTTACACACATTCACACTTGCAGGCGTGCAGGTCAGTGGTGTTACACACATTCATGCTGTTGCAGGCATGCAGGTCGGTAGTGTTACACATTCATGCTGTTGCAGGCGTGCAGGTCGGTGGTGTTGCACATTCATGCTGTTGCAGGCATGCAGGTCGGTGGTGTTACATTCACGCTGTTGCAGGAGTACAGGTCAGTGGTGTTACACACATTCATGCTGTTGTGCAGCTATCACTTCCATCTCCAGAGCCCTTTTCATCTTAAAACTGAAGCTCTCCCATCACACAGTGACCCTTCATGTCCCTCCCCAGTCCCTGAAAAACACTGTTCAGGTTTTTCTTCCTGGACCTCATTGTGTGGAGTTCCTCGTGTGAGTGCAGTCACACACGATTTGTCCTTTTTTTGTTTTCGTTTGTTGAGACAGAGTCTCATTCTGTCACTCAGGCTGGAGTGCAGTGGCGTGATCTCAGCTCACTGCAACCTCCACTCCCAGGTTCAAGTGATTCTCCTGCCTCAGCCTCCCAAGTAGCTGGGATTACAGGCGCCTGCCACCACGCCCAGCTAATTTTTGTGTTTTTATTAGAGACAGGGTTTCACCAAGTTGGCCAGACTGGTCTCAAACTCCTGACCTCGTGATCCACCCGCCTGGGCCTCCCACAGTGCTGGGATGACAGGCGTGAGCTACCACACCCGGCTGATTTATCCTTTTATTTGGGCTCCTTTCACTCAGCGTCTTTAAGCTTCATACGCGAAAGATGCTTCAGAGATTCCTTTTTCAGGCTGAATATCTGCTGCGTGGCTAGGCCACTTTTTGTTTAATCCTCTCTCCTCTGGTGGACACCAGGACTGTGCTGTTTTGGTTGCTGTAAGCGCGGGTGCACACGCCTGCCTGAGGCTGTGTTTTGGCCGTTGTGAGTGTGGGTGCACACACCTGCCTGAGGCTCTGCTTTGTTGTGAGTGCGGGTGCACACACCTGCCTGAGGCTGTGTTTTGGGTGTTGTGAGTGTGGGTGCACACACCTGCCTGAGGCTGTGTTTTGGGTGTTGTGAGTGTGGGTGCACACACCTGCCTGAGGCTGTGGCGCGATCTCGGCTCACTGCAACCTCCACCTCCCGGGTTCAAGCGATTCTCCTGCCTCAGCCTCCCGAGTAGCTGGGACCACACCCACCACC